AAGGCTGATTTCCTTTGTGAATAGTTAACATTTTTTTGATAGCCTTATTTTTAAGAAACATGTTAGCCCTTCTCTTGTTCTTCAGAGATAACTCAAAATAATATCATTTGGTTTTTTCATTTGTTCATAAGCCAAAGCTACAGCTGCCTTGTCCTTTTAAAGTCAGAGCTACAAAATTCATTTGAGTTCCAGAGATAAATCAGACTTGTCCATTGCTATTACTTAATAAGCCAAAGTAATTGAACATTTAACAAGAGTTTGCCCAAAGGCTGAGTCAGATTATATACAGGACACCGTCTATATTATCAGTGTATAAACAGCAAATAAGTTTTTAGTGTATGTTCACGTCCTGTGCAATATTTGGGACATACTTACACTAAAAAAGTTTATTTGGAAATCAACTTTAACTAGATATCCTGTTTATTTGCCAACATGCCACAATTCAGGTCACCATTTATCTACCAAACAGAATCAATAACCTGTTCGTCCAATGTGGCCTCAAGTGGGTTTTGGCGCAGAAGCACTCCTCCTGGACCACAGGTGTGGTCCTGGTTGCAAAGTTTTGATGTGACATCAACACTACACAAAAGTAAATGTAACTGCAAAATTTTGAAATTCACAGATGGGTCTTTGAAGTCCAGCTCAAAAGCGTGGAGGGCTGGTTAAAATAAGTCACAGACTTGCCGGTTTGGGGTTTCTAGAAAGAAAAGTAACTTGAGGAGTTGAAGGCTTGTAGAAGACCTTTCCACAGAGAGTGGGAATTCCGTTGCAGCAGCCAAGGCTTCTTCGGGATTTAGAAGGAGAGCGCGCGAGAACCTGAGGGAGCCAGTAAGAGTCGAGCAGGGACTGGAGGGCTCCCGATGGGGTGTAGCCAATCAGGGCAGAGATGGGTGGGGCTAGGCTGCGGGAAGGGGCGGACTGCAGCTGAGTTGGCTCCAAAGTGTGGGACTCAGCCAATCGGAACCGTGCAGGGCGGGGCTGGCCTGCGGAAGGGGGCGGGTTCGGAGGAGTGAACTGTGCGGTTAGTGCGCCTTTCAGCCTCACCTGCAGCTGCGCCTCCTTGCACCTGCGCCTGTGCTTTTTCTCCCAGCACTGCGGACGCGACTCGAGGGTGACGCTCGCTCCGCTCGTCCCGCTCGTCATGGCCTACCCGGGATACGGAGGAGGGGTGAGTCCCAGCCGCTTGGTCGTGTCCCTCTTATTACTAACCTTCTCCCCTTTCACTATTATAGTTTGGAAATTTTAGCATTCAGGTGCCAGGAATGCAGATGGGACAGCCAGTGCCAGAAACAGGCCCAGCTATACTCCTCGATGGATACTCTGGGCCAGCATATTCAGACACTTATTCCTCAGCTGGTGACTCCGTGTATACTTACTTCAGTGCTGTTGCTGGACAGGTGAGATGCTAAATTTATTGCATAAATATGTCCATTAAATTAGGTCATAATTATTTTTAAACAGGATGGTGAAGTGGATGCTGAAGAACTTCAGAGATGTTTGACACAGTCTGGAATTAATGGAACTTACTCTCGTGAGATCTTTTTTCCCCTTTTGTTGAAATTAACTCTAATTTAAATATTGAATATGTTTTACAGCCTTCAGTTTGGAAACCTGCAGAATTATGATTGCCATGTTGGATGTATCCTTGAATAGAAATAGAAAATACTAGAATCAGAATTTATTTTTGTTAATAAAACTATCAGAGAGATCACACAGGAAAAATGGGATTTAATGCATTCAAAGAGCTATGGGCAGCTCTTAATGCCTGGAAGGAAAACTTCATGACTGTTGATCAAGATGGAAGTGGCACAGTAGAACATCATGAGTTGCGTCAAGCCATTGGTCTTATGGGTAAGAACATTAACATTCTTTAGAATCTATAACATTTAGAAGTTTTAATTTATCTCTTTTTTAGGTTATAGGTTGAGTCCTCAAACATTAACTACTATTGTTAAACGTTATAGCAAGAATGGCAGAATTTTCTTTGATGATTATGTTGCTTGCTGTGTGAAGCTTCGAGCATTGACAGGTATTGACTATTTAAAACTAAGTGCACAGTGTTTACAATAAAAAAGTAATTTCTTTGTTTAAAGATTTCTTTAGGAAAAGAGACCACTTGCAACAAGGGTCTGCGAATTTCATATATGACGATGTGAGTATCCTGCTTTTGATATTTATACTGCATTACAACTCAAACTTTGTATTTTTTCTTCCAGTGTGGAGGAATGAACGTAATTAACTTTGAACATCTTGATACAGAAAGACCTGAATCTGTGTGCAAAAGTGACTAAGTTCCCTTTATCCCCCTGGAATTCCCATGAGTTGAGGATCATCTGAATTTGAGTTGCATCCATGAACAGTTTTATCCCTTGGTTTCTTATTTGCGTGGAAGGCATTTTCATAACGAAGTACTGGTTTAGTAAAAGCAGTAAATAGGAGTCTCCATGCAAGAGAAATTGGAGTTTCCTAACATGCATGTGATTTAAAAAATAAAAATAAAAAATAAGGTGCCGTGAGATGCTGGCAGTTTTAACATTTGGAACCAAAAGTTCTTATGTATATTTACATCCTAACTGCTCAGTTTTACCTTACAAGCTTCAATTTAGGAAAATATACAGTACTTTTGCATATAATGGTACCTTGTGAGCCCCTGAGTCAAGTAGAGAGGATTTAAATAGAAAAAGGAAAACAGCCATTAAAAGCACTTACATTGTATGTGGAGTAAATAGTACAAAATGATTATTTCCCTGGAAGACCAGGATCAGAAACATGCCTATGAAGACCCACGATTCCTACAGTGCTTAGGGATGAATCTGGCAAAGAAGGATGCCTAATTGGATGAACGTAAGTTTTTCTTTGCCGCAGGTGAAGCTCTAAAGAGAGATCACTGTCTTGTTTTAAAAGTGAAGTCAAGTTGTCTTCTGAAGCTGTGTTCAGATGCACCCCACTTGAAAGGGATTCTTTGGATTTAAGTTTAGATTTTTCAAGGTCTAGAAATTCAGGACACTGATGGAAAAAGAACAAAACAAGTTTTTATAATTCACATTGATAGATAGTCATTGAAAATTACACTAATAAAAACTTAAGCATTTTCTTTCCTCATTAATCTATATTTGATTAGTGATATTAGCCAACATTTCCCTCCTAAAATGAGTCAGGACGTCGGAGATTGGTTATCAGTACAGATAATCCTAAACAACCATTCCAAGAACTTTTATTTAACCCTGGAACCAGATTTTAAAAATCAGATTTAAAAAAATATATATTATTTTACATTGAGTTTTCCAGATGAATTAAATTCGAAATTTAAGACAAATTGGGATGAGGAATGGGATCACTTGATGAATAAGAGGGTATAAGGAGGAAAGAAAAGATGGGAAGATGGGAAGTAAAATCCGTCATCCCTAGTCAGATAATATTACCTAAATCCACTGAAAACAAAGAACAAAATAGATGGTTTTACATGTTTCCCAGTCATTCAAAACTAGTTAAATTAATTTCTACTTTCAGATTTTTAGAAGTATTGCGTTATTTTCCTTCTGACACATTACCTTCTCTTATTAGTGTAATTTCATTTTCCAGAACGTCTTAAATTAAATTCCCGAACATCTAAAAAAGTTTTATGAGATTGTTCTACAAATCTTTATTTAAATCATTGTTCTTAGGTCCAATTTCACCATAATGTTTAACTAATTAAGACTAATTCCCAAAATAGAATTGCAAGGAAAGCTAGACTACTTACATTAACATAATTCAAAAGGACCCCTTTGAGGGCTTCAGAAGCAGGATAAAGGACTCTTTAAATTGCTTCTCTTACCATGTTTATCATCCAAGTAAAAAAATTTAGAGATCTCTGGTGATGGGTGGGGTACAGACAAGATTACTAGTCTGATGGCATTTGAACCTCAGGTCTAATCTGGCCAGCCTACTATTTCTCCTCCCCTTCCTTCCTGAGACCTCTCCCAGCCTTTGGCACTGTAGAAAATTACAGATTTTTCTTTGAAGCTCTTTTGGGACCCAGATTTTTCCTTAAAGCCCTTTTAAGAGCCAGGAAGACTATTCCTTAGATTTCAAAGCTCTACCACATGTAAATTTAAGCAGGTTGATTCTGGAAGAAAGGTTTTCCTTTTAAAAAAAATGCTAATGTTTAAAATTATTATTCTAGCTTCATTGTTCTCAAACTTTAAATGAACATAAAAATCAGCGTGGGCTTGTTTAAAATGCAGATTACAGGGCCCATTTCCAGAAATTCTATTTGAGTAGAAACAGAGATAGGGACAGAAATCTGCCTTTTCCACAGCACCCCAAGTGATTCTGATTAGGTGACCCCTGGAAACACACTGTGAGAGACACTCTTGGTTGGATGGTATCCACACTTACTTGTGAGGAAGGGCTGAAACTTCGGTCAGTTTTGATGGATGCTTCCGGTTGACTGGTTCTCATCAGCTGGATGATGGGTCTCTGATATTCTGATCCTGCTGTTACCATACTGTAGGCTGGGGGGACCACAGTGGTTTGTTTCTGCAGCAACTGTAAGATGGTCTGGATGTCAGTGGTCATTTGGGATTCAAGCCTACAGAACAGACAGAAGTAGGAAAAGACAGTCTAAAATAGTCCAGAATTTCAGGAGCATTTAAAAAAATTTCAGCACTACCAAGAAACAGAATTATGGCCTTGCTTTAAACAAGAAGGACAGGAGAGGGAGCACAGAGATTCTTTCCTGACGGATACTTACTGTGTATGTCTCACTAATTATTCTGATAAAGACTATTGCTTTCCTGTTCATATTAAGAGTTAACAGAAAATCAAATGAACAAAATAGACTACATGTTTACTAACCTTCATTGATTTCAAAATGTAAAACACACTGACAATTTATTTTTAATCAGTAATTGTCTTTGCTTTTTAATTAGGTTTTACTCAGTTTCTTGTGAACATTTTATTTGCTCTTAAAAAATAGATTGGTAGCACATTTCTTTCATAACTGTAGCATCCCAGGATAATTTCTTATGTGTTTTTACATTTATATTAACACTTTTTAACCTTACCTCTGTCCTATTCATATTAAGTATTGTATATTATTCATTGTATTCTTTCTTTAATGTTTAATGCTGTTAAATGTTAAATTCTTTTTCCCTCTTAATATGTCATGGCCTTTGGTATGTAAGAAGCAGACCAAACTTGACTTCACTTGCTTCTAATGACCCATCTGGCCTGCAAAATACCAGTTTATTTTTTCCCTAAAGCTCACAAGTAGCCAACTGGCCTGTTAATTTCATTCTCATTTTAAATTAAAATTTAAGGGAAAATAGCAAAATATAATTGGTCAGATTCCCCTCCTTTGCATGTGTTAACAACAGCATTAAATACAGAGGAAATTTTGTGGACATAAGAACAGAAAATTTGGACCATATGCCTCTTTAGAAAATTCTTCTAACTCTTCACTTATTTGCGCTGACTGTTTTGCCTCTGAATAAAAAATGGAAATAAAACAAAAAAAGGAAAATCATAGGATTAATTTTGCCCAATTAAATTCATGCTATATTTGTAGAATTCAAAGTAGAAATTAGCTTTTGATTTGATAGAGAACATAATAAACCTGGAAAACATGAGAAAATATCTTCTTTTTTTTTTAGTTTTTGATATTAACACTCCAAATCTTCCTTCTAAGAATCACAATAACACATTATTCTTGCAGTTTTTCTATAGTTAGTAAATATAGCCATATAGCTTTGTGTCTTCTAAACCAATAGCTATGAATGATACATGACTTTGCAAATGTCATTTTTGCAAATGTCAAAACCACTCTGAAAAGGGAAAAATTGAGTTATCAACTGGTTTATTTATCTACTCTTGATACCTGAAGGTCTGATCTAATTTTTATGCTTCCAACTAAACTAAGCAGACCCATTATTTCACTGTTATGTGTTATACATATTTTTCTTTCATTTCACTCTTCAAGTCCCAGCTTATATGTTATCTGTATCCCAAAATCTTTCCTTATTTACCCCATTCAGAATTACTTTCTCCTCTGAGCCTCCAAAGAAAATTATACATTCAGATTTATCATAAATATTTCTGTACAAATGTATTCCATTACTAACAGCATTCAGTTGTGAGTGGCTTACAACAATGTTTATTACATTGAATGTAAAAGGATTTGGGGGGAAAGACTGGAAGAAGAACTGCATCAACAAGGGAGATTCAAGATCCAAAAATGAGTCAAAAATTATCGTGATGTTTTTGTCATATAAATCCTTTGCCAAACAGCAGCTGTCTCTGAGAAATAAAATCTCTTTATCATGGATTCTACCTATTTGAATAGTGTCTATGAGGAAA